CGTGGCGACAACAACAACAAAAACCACAACCCACATTACTTGAGGGCTCGGGCGTGCGCAAAGCTCCGGGTTCAGTTTCCCGCGCTGGAACTTTTTCAATAGTAAACGAGCAAAGCTCCGCGCGCCCAGGTGGCGCGAGCACTAGGATCTGTCGGTTGGGGTCCTACTTTTACATAACGCCCCCACAATGCCCTTCGCCTTCCTCAACGTGGCCCCCGCTCCAAGCCCATTTTCTGGAGCCAGGAATCCACTCTGTGGGTTAGGAAAGGCCCTCAGGAGGCGGAGGGAAACCTGTGGAATGCCGAGAAGCCGTGTAATGAAATAACGTCACGCCTGCCCCTCACCATTACTCTGACCAGGGTTCGAAGGTCACACTTAGAGCCTAAGGGGAAATGGAGAAGTGCAAAGGGACGAGCAGAATGGCTGGCACCACCTCAGGTTAGCGCACTGGGACGTTCCAGTTCTCACACCGCCCACCCCACCCCACCCAAGTCCCTACGCACGGAGCCAAGCCGCACCTCTCCCCTCATGAGGCAGGAGCCCGGAGGAAACAGTATGCCCGTCAAGGGTCTCTGGCGGGACTGATTCGCACTAGGGGCCCAACAGGCAATAAGGACCCAGCGGATTGGCCGAGGATAGGCCAGTCCCCTGGGCAGCAGCGCCGCGCCGGGACTAGAGGGGAACGTGAGGAGAGCTGCGGAAAGAGATCCAGCCTGGCTCCCTCCTTTCCCCGCCCTAAGTCAGCCTCTTCACCCAGTGAGCACAAAACTGTATTGCCCAGACTCCCGGGCCCCGAACGCCATACCTGGCTTCCGCTTCCGGTGGCTTCTCGTTGTGCCCCGCCCGCAAGCGCCCTCCTCCGGGCCTTCGTGACAGCCAGGTCGTGCGCGGGTCATCCTGGGATTGGTAGTTCGCTTTCTCTCATTTAGCCAGTTTCTTTCTCTACCGGGGACTCCGTGTCCCGGCATCCACCGCGGCACCTGACCCTTGGCGCTTGCGTGTTGCCCTCTTCCCCACCCTCCCTAATTTCCACTCCCCCCACCCCACTTCGCCTGCCGCGGTCGGGTCCGCGGCCTGCGCTGTAGCGGTCGCCGCCGTTCCCTGGAAGTAGCAACTTCCCTACCCCACCCCAGTCCTGGTCCCCGTCCAGCCGGTGAGTCTGAAGTCGTCGCTGCTCCGAGTCCCCTTGAGCTTTACTGACACTGTTCTTTTTCTAGCTGACGTGAAGATGAGCAGCTCAGAGGAGGTGTCCTGGATTTCCTGGTTCTGTGGGCTCCGTGGCAATGAATTCTTCTGTGAAGTGAGTTCTCTTCAACCTCCCTACTTGCCAGCTGGGTTCCCTCTTGGCTTCCATGTCCTGACAGGTGGATGAAGACTACATCCAGGACAAATTTAATCTTACTGGACTCAATGAGCAGGTCCCTCACTATCGACAAGCTCTAGACATGATCTTGGACCTGGAGCCTGGTGAGGCACCCTCAGGGTTGTTTTGTGTGTGTAAGTAGTTGCATTTGGCCGGGCTGTGTTTCAGATGAAGAACTGGAAGACAACCCCAACCAGAGTGACCTGATTGAGCAGGCAGCCGAGATGCTTTATGGATTGATCCACGCCCGCTACATCCTTACCAACCGTGGCATCGCCCAGATGGTGAGGCCTCTCTGCTCCTACCTGCCTCCTTCCCTGCCAACCCCTTCCATTGTATTCACCTCAGTTGGAAAAGTACCAGCAAGGAGACTTTGGTTACTGTCCTCGTGTGTACTGTGAGAACCAGCCAATGCTTCCCATTGGTGAGTGTTGAAGAAGGGAAAGGAAAGCACCGTACCTGGCCTGCTGAGTCTGGCTGTCTCCCAGGCCTTTCAGACATCCCAGGTGAAGCCATGGTGAAGCTCTACTGCCCCAAGTGCATGGATGTGTACACACCCAAGTCATCAAGACACCATCACACGGATGGCGCCTACTTCGGCACTGGTTTCCCTCACATGCTCTTCATGGTGCATCCCGAGTACCGGCCCAAGAGACCTGCCAACCAGTTTGTGCCCAGGTAGGGAGCAGGGAGAGTCATTAAGGGTCAAACTGCTGCCTCTCTGACCTCTGCCCTGGCCTAGGCTCTACGGTTTCAAGATCCATCCGATGGCCTACCAGCTGCAGCTCCAAGCCGCCAGCAACTTCAAGAGCCCAGTCAAGACGATTCGCTGATTCCCTCCCCCACCTGTCCTGCAGTCTTTGACTTTTCCTTTCTTTTTTGCCACCCTTTCAGGAACCCTGTATGGTTTTTAGTTTAAATTAAAGGAGTCGTTATCGTGGTGGGAATATGAAATAAAGTAGAAGAAAAGGCCATGAGCTAGTCTGCTGGTGCTTGCTGTTGGGGA